CGAGGCAGGTGGATCACTTGAGGTCAGAGTTCAAGACCAGCCTGGCCAACATGGTGAAACCCTGTCTCCACTAAAAATACAAAAAGTAGCGGGGCGCGGTGGTGGGCGCCTATGGTCCCAGCTTCTCGGGAGGCTGAGGCAGGAGAATCACTTGAACCAGGAGGCAGAGACTGCAGTGAGCTGAGATCACGCCACTGCACTCCAGTCTGGGCGACAGAGCGATACTCCATCTCAAAACTAACAATACAAACAAACAAAAAAGAATGGGGATGCAGATGAGAAAAAACAAGCAATCATCGAACAAGCCACCTCAAGGTGGAGTACCATGGAACGTCAGAGGCTTCATGAAAGTCAGAAAAACTGAAGAGCACTTGGGGTTAGGAATTCAAAGGTGGGCAGCTCTTATACAGACCTTGCCCTCAACAAACCTATAGTCTAATGAGAGTCGATAAACACTTAGCAAAGTATTAATAATATCCATGGAGTGTGTAAAGCCCTAGTAAAGGAGGTATACTGGTGGTAAGAAATACCTAATTTTGTGAGGTGGGGGAATGGAAGGATGGGGGAAGGATTGGGTGGTCAGGGACGCGGTTTAAGCTGAGACTTGAAAGATGATGGAGTAGTTGACCAGGCGGTCAGAGGAACTTGGAAGCGCTATGATTCGGGATCCCACAGAGAGAGATTCAAGGGCACCTTGGCAGATATGGTTTACAGTGACCTCTGGTGTGACAGATCATTAGCATTGTGAACATGCAAAAACGATGAAGTTCTGCCCTTCATTTCACCAGAGCTGGGCTCGCCTCAAATTCCTGGTTCCTTATTCCCGCTGGCTCCCACCAACTGAAAAGCAGAGGTGGCTCGCAAGCGGCGGGGCTCTGCCCTAGATTGCCAGTAGGCGCTCGACTCACATCCAGCTCCACCCCGGGAGATGCCCCAGAAGCCCCGCCCACGTCCAGGCACGTTCTTCTGGGGCTAGTCGCAGGGGCCGCCCCGGCACCGGCGCTCACGTGACCCGAGGTGTGACGTAGGAGGAAGGAGACGCCATTAGAGGGAGGCAGAGAGGGATCGTTCTTCGCTTTTCCTCCGGTGCCTGACGTGGTGGGCTGGGGCCCTTCATTCTCGGACTTTCCCTCAGCCCTTCCAGGCCTCGCCCGAGGAGGGCGTGGGGACAGCGCCCGGGTCGGCGGGGCCGGGGCGGTGGGGGCTGAGCCGGCCGTGGCTGTGAAGGCGCTGCCGCGGCTGTCGGGAGGGCGGCGCGACACTCGGGCTCGGGCGGCCGGGAAGCGACGGGATGGCTGCGGCCGGCGGCGGCGGCGGCGGGGCGGCGGCGGCGGGCCGAGCCTACTCGTTCAAGGTGGTGCTGCTGGGGGAAGGCTGCGTGGGGAAGACGTCGCTGGTGCTGCGCTACTGCGAGAACAAGTTTAACGACAAGCACATCACCACTCTGCAGGTGCGGACCTCGGGGAGCGGGAGGGGGCGCCTAAACATTGTTTAATGTTTATTTCTCTTTTTAGGCATCATTCTTAACAAAGAAGTTAAATATTGGTGGGAAAAGAGTAAACCTTGCCATATGGGTAAGTGAACTTTTTCAACTATTATGCGTGGACTGATCTAATAAGCATTTGTTGCTTTCTTTAGGATACGGCAGGTCAAGAGAGATTCCATGCATTGGGTCCAATTTACTACAGAGATTCAAATGGAGCGATTTTAGTTTATGACATAACAGATGAAGATTCTTTTCAGAAGGTATTCTATTCATGGGTAGATGTCTTAGAAGATTGTTTTAATATGTGCTCTTTTGTATATACAGGTAAAAAACTGGGTCAAAGAATTACGGAAAATGTTGGGAAATGAAATCTGTTTATGTATAGTTGGTAAGCATCATTACTTTTTTCTAAAAAAAAAGATAAAGATAAATATTTACTTTTTTCAAAATAGGTAATAAAATAGACTTGGAAAAGGAGAGACATGTTTCCATTCAAGAAGCAGAGTCGTAAGTACTGTGACCCTCCCATTCCCCATCACTACATCAATCACCGATGTTACTTTTTTTTAAGGTATGCAGAATCTGTGGGAGCAAAACATTATCATACTTCAGCCAAACAGAACAAAGGAATTGAGGAACTCTTTCTTGACCTTTGTAAAAGTAGGTATATTCAGATTTAGTTTGTTTAGAAATCCTAATAATGTTTGCTTTCTCTCTGTCTTAGGGATGATAGAAACAGCACAAGTGGATGAGAGAGCAAAAGGCAATGGCTCTAGTCAGCCGGGAACTGCAAGGCGAGGTGTACAGATTATTGATGATGAACCTCAAGCCCAGACCAGTGGTGGAGGGTGCTGTTCTTCTGGATAACTGTTCACGCCTAAGAAATTAAAAGACAGAACAAAACTGTGGATCATTGCCCTCAACATGAAGACTGCCATATTCCAAGTCACATTATTTTACCAATGGAATTATAGAATTAACAGTATTTTAAATTACGTTTATAACACTGCAGAGACCTTAAGTGCTAAACTTAGTGGAGTTTGTGACCAGAGAATTGGCATTTTCTACAAATGTTTTTTTTTGTTTTTTTTTTGTTTTTTTTTGTTTTTTTTTGAGACGGAGTCTCGCTCTGTCACCCAGGCTGGAGTGCACTGGCTTGATCTCGGCTCACTGCAAGCTCCACCTCCCAGGTTCACGCCATTCTCCTGCCTCAGCCTCCCGAGTAGCTGGGACTATAGGCGCCCACCACGACGCCCGGCTAATTTTTTGTATTTTTAGTAGAGACGGGGTTTCACCAGGTTAGCCAGGATGGTCTCGATCTCCTGACCTTGTGATCCGCCCGCCTCGGCCTCCCAAAGTGCTGGGATTACAGGCGTGAGCCACCGTGCCCGGCCTACAAATGTTAACAAAGCAATTACCAATGGCCTTTTTACATATTTTTTCTTTAATGAGGAATAATATGCATGTAGAAAAGACCTACTTAAAGTCTTCATTTATATTCTTTCAAATCAAATCTTTATTTAATAACTTATATATGTTGTTGGAATGGTTACATTTTTGCAGCCCTTTGTATTTTGTGGTAGTTGAAATTGTATCACTTCTAAACAGCAAACTGTTTTTGTTTTTAATTAGCAGATATCTGAAGTACTATTTTTGCAGGGTTTGCACAGGCCCGTAACTGTCTACTACTTTGATATAATCTGTATACATCCTGTATGCTGAGCTGGTAAAATACATTGTAAATTACATATTAAATATTTTATCTGCTTTTACAAGCGCAAGGTGCAAAAATATATACAATAGTCTCATTGATGACTGTAAAGTGAATTAACATTTGGTGATTATGCCTAGCTTTTTTGACTAATATAAAGATCATAGCTCCCCTTCACTTCTGTCTTAACTTGAACATGGCGTGTTTAAATTTTCATACATACTTTACTTGAATTATTGCTGTTGTCACATATTTTTGCCTCTGTGAGTTCATCTGATGATTGAGCAGTAGCATTTGCCTTTTGGGTTTTTTGTTTGTTATTATAGAAGAGATGACTTCTGCTGATTTTGCTTTAGAATGGTTACCTTAGAAGAATTTGGGTGGCTCATGTTGAATTTCACTTCTGCAATAGCTTTCATTTTCTCATAGGCTTTATAAGAGATGGGTTCAGTGGTATGAGCAGAGGAAGAGATCCCAGATAGTAGCCAGTTAACCAAGACTCATTCATATAGCACGTAGTTTATGTTCCTGAGGCAGCACTTTTAGATCCTTTGTGAGCAAGTTCTATTTGTTCATTGCTTGCCAGAGATGAACACAGAATGTTCTGTTTCATTTTACAAGAACTATCCTGAGTTTCTGTGGATGGAAACATTACATGTAATGCAGATATAGTGAACACTGGAAAGATTTATTAAAGAATTATATTTGTGTATACTTTATAAATTAGTCCCTCATTAGATTTTTTTTTCTTAAGCATAAGACTGAACTTAAATGTGTTAATTTTAGTAGAATCAGGCACTGCTCGCAGAAGGAACACAGATTGTAGAGATTAACATAAATTGTTCTTGTTCTAATATATATATTTTTTCATTTCTGTCGTGCTTGGAAAACTAGTAAATATTATGTCTAAGATAAAATGGAATGGCCCCTGGATTTACTTCTTATAAGAAGCAGTAGTATGTAATAAAGCTATTAGCATGAGCAATTAAGAGGCTATAAAGAGATTATAGTTACAAAAGAAATACTGCCATATTTTTAAGTTAATAACTTAAACCTTCTCAAATGGGTTAAAAGTTGAATGAATTGACACCCTGATGTTATGATGTTGGAATTTTAACTTAAACTGGGAGGCATTCTGTGAGCCTTCACTTTACCTTCTTTAATTATTGTCCTTGCTAAACTCAACACAGACTTTTCTGTTATGTGTTTTTGAGGAAGTTGGGGTGGGAAGAGTCAGGGAGATAAGCTAAAATTGTCTTCTTTTATGGGGTAATTGTACTCTGTAGTCTCTTGGTTTCCTGTGAAGTTAGTATTTATGTGGGGGTGGGGGAAGGTAGCAAGAATCATGGGTATCACGGTACTTTGTTTTTGACCTCCTGGCTCTTTCAGACAGAGTGAAGAAAGCTTTTCCATTCTTACTGTTGTAGAAGTAGATAGGAAATAAGCTTTTCTCATTACAGTGAAATATGTTTTAAAAACTAGAGTAGCTGGGCACAGAGGCATGCATTTGTAGGGCCAGCTACTTGGGAGAGTGAGGCAGGAGGATCACTTGAGGCCAGGATTTCAAATCCAGCCTAGGTAACACTGAGACCTCCATCTCGTAAAAGGCACAAAAACTAGTTAGAGATGAAATTGAGCTTTATTTTAAAAAAACGTTCTAAAGCCTGATAATTGGAGAGCTATACTTCAGCTTTTCATCCTACTTTAATGAAACAGCTAGATAGGAACCTCTGCTCCAGAATTGCCAGATAATTATTGGTGGGTCATAACTATTCTTCATATTTTTTTTTTCTTTTTTCTCCTTTGGTTTCTGTGTTATCTTTCTTAACCTCACGTATTTCTTTATCCTTTTTAGTGGGGGCCTGTAATTGAGGCTAATTCAATAGCAACAATAGACAACATGATATGGCTGCTGTCACTTTGAAACCCAAAAGGTCTTTGGGTAGGAATAGAGTAATGAAAGAGGACCAGTCAACTTCAGTATATATACAAAGGAAAGACAAAGAGATGATAAACCAAGGCTGAGGAAATTTTTCTGATGCTTTCTTCATTTCTCTAATATACCTTTTGCATTCTTTTTCTGATAATTGTGCTATTAGGCAGAAGACACAAGTTACCACGTTGTGTATTAAAAGCAGTAGGTAGGTTGTGCCAGTATTTTTTCAGCCAGTAAGCATATACAGTTAACTTATATAATTAAAAATTGGTTTAAGATAGTGATTAAAAATACCTGAATATTATGTTAAAAGTATACAATCATTGTTTCTGTAATGATGATGGGTATTCTGCTTCTTGTTTTTCATTGTAATTACAGGGGAAGATTGTTTTTGAAAATGTATATTGCCATGCTTTTGGGGTAAGCAGTAATGTGAAAAGAAAAAAGCATTATGTTATTGTATGAAATATAAGTGTTCAGATTTGTTTTGTCTGGGGTGTTGCCTAAGAATACCCTAAAGCTATGGCTGTTACTGCATTGAAATCTTTTTTTTTTTTAATAGTAGCCATATGTTATTAGTGGAGTACTTTATATTTGACATTAAAGTGAAGAAGAAGAGTAGTACTTCACTTTTAGGTTTTTAGTAGTGAAAGATAAAATTGGAAAAATAGGGAAAGAGCATAGGGAGGAATAGAATGGAAGTCAAGTAAATAAAAAACTACAACCTGACAGTTTTTTAAATCACTTTGAAAAGTACATTACTTTTATCAAAGAGTTTCTAATTAAGGCAAACTATGCATTATGCCAAATATTAAGAACATTTTAAAAATGGATTGTGATACTGTTTATTTCTTTAATTATATAATTTGCAATTTTCTGTATTATAAGTGCTACCAGGATTCTAGATAGTTGATCTTACATATTCAGATAGTATAGTTTACTCTTATAATTACCCGTTACGTTATCTCTAAAAGTAGTTTGATCTGTGCCTTTAACTTTTAGAATTCATCTTTTGACTTGTTTGCCACTGTAGAGTTTTCAGTTTTCTCTGTAGATTCAGTGTGACAAAGAGGGAATACATAATTTGTGACCATTTAAGATGCTGATATTTTCTGGAAAAGGATATAGATAGTAGTAGTGACCCGCAGGAGCCTCACAATAATGTCTAAAGATATAAACTGAGTAGATCCCTAAGTACTCTTCTCTAAATTATAAAATGCATTACCTAGGCTTTAATAGTTAAAAGCTGGAATTTATTGAACCGCATCTACTTGATTTCATAATATGCATTGATTTTAGTATGTTGCTGTTCTGTTATCTGTAATCAACTATAACAGAGTAATATATTTGGTGTTCTGGACCAAAATTCGTGCTACACATATGTCTGATGGCCTTTACCTTTTCAAGAAAACAGTTGCAATTTTGAGCAAAATTTTCCTAGTTGTAATATTTTAATAGTGTTATGTATTGGAAAAAATTTAGAAATACTCCTAAGAGTTTTCAATTTCAAGCAGAAATGCTTCTCTTCTAAATAAATACCACTTAATTGATAGACCTTTAGCAGTTCTTGTGCTATCTAGGATTTATACATTTTTGCTTTTCTGGAAAACTGCTTTGGCGCATTAACCTTTCTACTGCAACATTTTCTCTTCAGTAGATATATGAGTAAACATGATGAGTTAATGTTACACAGCATACCCAGTTAGGTCTCTTATTCTTAAAGCATCTTTCTTTAGAAGTCTGCACATATTTTCAAATGCATCATATTAAAGGCACAAGTCAAGAGGAGGTGGAGTTGCCTACTTCAGTGGCCTTTATTCCCACTATACCAGTTCTCAGTCTTGATTTTGATACTTTCTGGCAACTGTATCATCTCTTCACTATCACGTATTTTAAGAAAAAGCTAAGGTGATTTCTTTACATTTGAACATGTGTAGATCAATGAGAGAATGGTGAGGGATAGCAAGGATAAAGTATAATGTTGAAAAGTAGAAAGAAGTGGTATCTGCTAAACTCTAGCTTTAGTAGCAAGCTATTTTAAGGAAATCATTGTATGTGGTACTTCCTAGAAATATGAAAGTTCCTCATTTTGTATTTAATTATGTAAGAAAATGTTCTAGGAAAAGAATAAAAAACATATATTGTCAAAGTGCCCTTTGGTAGTGCTCCCAAATGGTAGTAACTATTGGTCTCTAGTATATACTCCTCAAATATCTTTTTGCTATGTATTAATATATCTATATGTTTACATATAGAAATACATAGTGTTGTGGGTTTTAAATTTTCACATAAATTGTGTCTTACCCATGTGTTTTGCCATTTGCCTTTTCTCTTGCCAACGTGTCTAGGAGCTCTTTGGTAAATACAGACTTTTTCATTTTATTTCCTCCCACATTTCTATGGATGTGTCTTGCCTTTTTCTTTTTTTTTTCTTTCTTTTTTTCTTTTTTAAAATAGCCTCTGACTCCATGAAACCTGAAAAGGAATCTGGTCTGTTAGGTGGATTTCATTAGTATCCAAATTTATTTATTTTTTTATTTCATTTTTTTGAGACAGTCTCGCTGTGTCACCCAGGCTGGAGTGTGGTGGCTCAGTGATAGTTCACTGCATCCTTGAACTCATGGACTCAAGCAATCCTCTTGCCTCAGCCTTCTGAGTAGCTGGGACTACATGTGTAAGCCACCATGCCTGGCTAATTTTTGTATTTTTCATTTTTAGTAGAGATGGGAAGTCTTGCTGTGTTGCCCAGGCTGGTCTTGAACTCCTGGCCTCAACCATTCCTCCCACTTCAGCCTCCCAAAGTACTGAGATTACAGATGTGAGCCACTAGGCCCAGTCAGTATCATAGAATTTAAATGCAAGCCAATGCTTAGACAGAATCAGGGTCTGCTTTAAGCATGTGAATCAGGAAACTAGAAGGCCTCTTGTAATGTATTTGAAGTTCATTACTTTTGGCTGACGGTTGACTGCTTAGTGTATAAAATCTAGGAGTTAACTTTAGCAGATTCTTTTATCAGAATACGTTTTTTATTGGAGGGAAGAAGGAAAAAGAGGAAAGGTATAACTGATGGGGAAAAGTACAAGATAAACTAAAACAAGTCTTTATACAACTCTGACAGCAACTCCCATAACAGGACATGATGCTACCAAAAATTCAAACTTGTATTTGATCTGTGCCTTTAATATAGAGTAAAAACAAAAGTTCCTTTTTAGATCTCCCTTCCCTCATCATCCCACATCCCTTTTTAGAGGTAACCATTGTTAACAGTTTGGTTTGTGTCTTTATTATGCAGTTTTATATTTATATTTGGCCTTTGTAAATTTTCCATTCCCTGAATGGAACTTCTACCCTATATCAAATTCCACCCTCAACTGACCAATTTACCAAGGCCAACTAGAATCATACTTCTTTTTCTGGAAGTTTTTTTTGAGACAGGGTCTTGCTTTGCCGCACAGACTAGAATGCAGTAGCATGATCATAGCTCATTGCAGCCTCAAACTCCTGGGCTTAAGCAATCCTCCCACCTCAGACTTCGAAGTAGCTGGTATTACAGGTGCATAACACCACCACCCACGCCTGGCTAATTGTTTTGTTTTTTTTGTGGAGATGGCTCTCACTTTGTTGCCCAGGCTGGTTTTTGAACTAGTTTCAAAGTGATCCTCCTGCCTTGGCCTCTCAAAGTACTAGGATAACAGTCATGAGCCACCATGCCCACCCTAGAATCATACTCTTTTAAAGCAAGTTAAATCAGCAGTAATAGTTCTGGAACTAGAAGTTAACTACTTACTGGACTTTTGAGATGTAAGTTTACCATACATCAAGCTTAAAAACTTGTAGCGTTCTGGGAAAGTCAAGTCAAACTCTTGAATGCTATCCTCTGTGGAAATAGGGTTGGGAAAGAGCAATGTACAAGTCCAAGCTCCTTAATACACATAAAACTCTGGGTTGGGCTCATCCTCTTGGTGTATTTTCCTACTTGGAGAGCATTACAGTGTCCAACAATTTATAGGAGCTTCTCTGCACTGTCAAGACTATAGCTTAGCATATGTGTGCTATGACACAAGGTTAAACGTGTGCCCCAGAACAAATGCATTTATTCATGTTTGACTTTAAATGAAAATTCAGAAAGCAGGTTAAGCATATATGTGAGTTTAATAATTGTTTCTGTATTTTAAAAAATTTTAAAACATTCAGCTTTTTATGACTTTGGTTAGTTTCACTCATTTGTTGAGTGCCTTCTGTATGCCCAGTGCACAAACTGCTATGTGCCCAGTGTACATACATGGGAGAACCAGATAGCCAAAGTGCCTTCCTTTATCGTTGGAACCTAGAGATGAGCTGATACCTGTTGCACATAGTCCAAGATATAAGTAATTTATCTGGGGATATAAGGTCACCTGTGCACACATGTTCACATTCTGTGTTTGATCAGATATGTACCTGCCAAACTTTTGGAGTGAGATAATTAGAATGACAGTAGTTGAAGCTGACAGTGAATTTGAGGTAAAGCTGGAAAGAATGTTTTTGAATTTTGCAAATAATACATTTTCAAGCCAGATTAAAATTGAATAACTTACTTTCTAGCTTCAAGGGGGTAATTAAGTGATCCTCTAACCCAAATTGCTTTTCCAAATTTTGTGGTAGCAGTGAATAAACTGATGCCTCCTGCTTATTTAGACAGCAGCCATTTTTGTTTGGTTTGGTTTGGTTTTGCGGTGATTTTTTTTAACCTAGAAAAAATACAATTTAAAAAGCAATCATGTTGTTTTCTTTGCCTTTGACAGATGTGGCCTTGTCACCACACAGTAAGCCAGAACACAATCCATTCCTGAGTCATAGTAGGATAGTTTGTGTAATTCTAAATGCACTCTCCAGTTTAAGAGTGTGGGTCCCTTTTTTTCTATCTGAAATTGAAGATACAGGTCAGAAAGATGGTTTAATGAATATGAATTTTCTAAACATCTTTTCAGTGTCTTTTAAGGATATTTTTGATATTACAATATAATAAAGTTAAATCATCTAGTCCTCCTGGCCCTTCTGGTTAGAAAATAGAGCGAAATCATCCGTTTAAACACACACACACAAACTATCCCATTAGTTGGTTATACACAAGTTACTTTCATTCTTACTAGTTCACAAAAGGTTAGTAAATTTAGTGATTTAATGAGTTCTTCAAAACATAAAAGTCCTGTAAAGGAAAAGCTAGAGGATGTGAGAGGAGTAATTCATCCCCATCAAAAGATTTTAGCCAAAAGTAGTGGCATAAGAAATTTATTTATGCGAAAGACATAATTTTGGGTGAACTTTCTTGAAGATGGTCAGAAAGGGCATTGTTAAAGGAAGGAGATGGTAGATTTTGGGTTCTGGGTTCTAGGTTCTAGGCTAATAATTTACTACTTTGGTATGTTGCCTTGAGGCTGACATTTGCTGCTCTGCTAAGACTAAAGCTGGCCCTTTCCAATCAAAAGTGTTAAAAGCTGGCTGGGAGCCATGGCTCATGCCTGTAATCCAGCACTTTGGGAGGCTGAGGTGGGTGGATGGATCCCTTAAACCCAGGAATTCAAGACCAGTGTAGACAACATGGCGAAACCCCATCTCTATCCAAAAATATACAAAAATTAGCCAGGTGTGGTGGTGTGTGCCTGTAGTCTCAGCTACTCAGGAGGCTGAGATGGGAGGATTGCTTGAGCCTGGGAGTTAGAGGATGCAATGAGCTGAGGTCGCACCACTGCACTCCAGCCTGGACGACAGAGTGAGGCCCTGTCTCAAAAAAAGAAAAAAGAAAAAAAAAAGTTAAAAGTTGTGGCATGGTGGCTCACGCCTGTAATCCCAGCACTTTTGGAGGCTAAGGCAGGTGGACCACCTGAGGTCAGGAGTTCGAGACCAGCCTGGCCAACATGGTGAAACCCTGTCTCTACTAAAAACAAAACAAAACAAAACCATATATATATTATATATATATATATATATATATTTTTTTTTTTTTTTTTTTTTTTTTTTTTGAGACGGAGTCTCGCTCTGTCCCAGGCCAGAGTGCAGTGGCGCTATCTCGGCTCACTGCAAGCTCCGGCTCCCGAGTTCACACCATTCTCCTGCCTCAGCCTCCCGAGTAGCTGGGACTACAGGCGCCCGCCACCACGCCTGGCTAATTTTTTGTATTTTTTTGGTAGAGATGGGGTTTCACCGTGTTAGCCAGGATGGTCTCTATCTCCTGACCTTGTTATCCGCCCGCCTCGGCCTCCCAAAGTGCTGGGATTACAAGCGTGAGCCACCGAGCCCAGCTATATTTATAAATTTATATATATTTCATATATATATTATATATATATAAAATTAACCGGGCATGGTAGTGAGCCCCTGTAATCCCAGCTACTTGGGAGGCTGAGGCAGGAGAATTGCTTGAACCCAGGAGACGGAGGTTGCAGTGAGCAGACCTGGTGCCACTGGACTCCAGCCTCGGTGACAGAGTGAGACTCTGTCTCAAAAAAAAAGTTAAAAGTTGTTAACTAGATGTCGAATTATTTTCATAGTAATCACCATGTGTAAGCAATTCTCATCTGTGGAATGTTTGACAGGGATAAGATTATTGAAAATTGGGGGGAATTTTCTTAAATATGGAACTAAGAGCTAAAGAGTTCAATGATGATTAAGACCACTAGTCTGGCAAGTGACTTTTATTTGTCCTTTTCTATTGATAATGAATTCTAGGAATATGGATGGATTTCATTAGAGAAATAAAAATGAGCAAGATTTGTGATTCAGAATATTAAAAGTTAAGAATCCATGAATAGCCCCTTAAAAATATTGTCAAAGCATCATGGTATTTGTAGTGGTGCTTAAAAAAGAAGCAGCAGCAGCTGTTCTAAGCCAAGCACTGCTTGAAAACAAAACAAAACAGAACAAAACCTTATATTTAATAAAATGGAGAAATTTGGGAATGTCCCTAGCGTAATAATGCCTTCTACTGACATTTAAAGTCAGCTTAAACATCATTAGGGAAGACTATGACTGTTTCTATGACCTCTAGTCACAAATTTAACTAATTTAAGGTTAACTAATACCTCTTTCAGAGTTGGGCAAAAGAAGAAAAAAAAAGCCTTTATTTGTGATCAGTAAATTATAAATTACACAGAAGCTTCCAGCTACCTGGTATTTGCATGAAGAATTCTAAATTTTTTATATGCCATAATTTTTAGTAATGCTGTCCTTGAATTCACTTACATCTCTGCTCTGGTTTTTTGAAGCTCATTAGGATGATACCTGTCATCTCTTGGAAACACTGGAACTAGAGAACTGGAGGTGTTCACCCCCATTTTTTGCTACATTGTTGAAAACTGAGTAGAATTTTGTGTCCAAAAATCCTTAGTCTGTGATGGAATTTTTTAAAGTATATGTGAAGTTTTTTACTTCTTCAGTTTTTCAAGATAATTTTGCTGTTTTTGCTTTTTATTTATTTGCAACTAGAAATTGCATGTGCCAGTTACTTAATTTAATACATCTAATGGGAGATTCAAAGCAAACCATTAAAACTACCATATAAACTCAAATGAAATTTTATGACATTCTAATGTACATACTCGCCAAGAAATGCTACAAGGAGCCTCTCTGCAAATGCCTGATGGGGCACTCTGAGAATTAAACAGGAAATGGACAGGAAAAGAGGCAAAGCATAGAATAGCCTCTGTGGTATACACACAGACAATGTAAAATCCAAGAAATATAAGGTCCAAGGAGGAATTGGTTATTGAAGTAGAGAACCTCATCATGAGATTTGAGAATAGCTTTAGAGTTACTCTTGGGATAGTGTCTCATGGCCCTGTGAGGGAACTCTACAAATTTTATCCATTTTGCTGGGCAGTTTTAAGAGCTACTTTTTGTCTGTACTTTCCTTAATTTTCATATTATTTCTAGCTTTTACTTCATCTTATGAAAGATTAACTTAGAGGTTAGAATGCTTACATTTGCAAATAGCCTGAGGAATAAATATGTGCTTTATCAAAGTGGAACTTCTGATTTTCTGTAATATTAGGATGGACATGTGTCTGGCTTATCCTTCCTATCTAGGAAACTGGTGTCATTAGGAAATACGTTAACATAAGATCCCTGACTATAAAGTAAGACTTATTATCTTGTATAGTTTGTAGCATTTAATCTTCTATTTCAGTGATTGGTTTGGATCTACTTAATTTTAAGCTTTACTGGTCATTTGTCCCCCTCATGTTGTACCTAATAAGTGTGTAGTTTTTAAGTGAAATCATACATAATTTCAAGGAAACTGCTAGAGACAATGTTGAGTATCATCAAGAACATTTAATCAAACCTGTTGACTAAGAGCTTTAGTTTGGCTTACAATTTCATATGTAAATCCAAGAAAAAGACTTGTAAGCTAAAAAGCCTGTTTCGTTCGGAAAAAAAAGTACATAACATTTTAAAGATTTGTGAGAGGAAAAAAGCATTAGATGCGATAGAATGGAATAATCTCTTTTTAGAAGTAAATTAGTTTTTATTTCATTTGTGGGTGGTATTGAGAAAAGTGGTGGAAATAAATACATTGAGCAGATTCAGAATTTAATAGACACTTCGTGTTTCCATTTTCATAATGGGGGTTAGTCATAAACCATTCTATGTGGAGCATTTTACAGGGGCTCTGAAAGGTATACAAAATGTACTACTATAATTAATGTCCTCAAGGAACTTAAAAACCTATTGGAAGATTTATTTAACAGAGGTAAGAGAATTTGGACCCATTAAAAATGGAGGAAAAGGTAAAGTTAGTATTTGTAGATGATAGTGCAAAGCTTAAAAGGGTCAACTGAAAGTCTCTTAAAACGAATACAGTCACTGGGTATAAAATTCATCACAGAAATAAAAAGCTTTCATTTATAAAAACAACAGCCAGTTAGAAGATATAATAGAAGAAAAGGCCCCATTTAAAGTAAGACCAAAGGAGAGAAGATACCTAGGAATAAACAAGTTATATGCGTGACCACAAAACCAAAACTTTGTATTTCACATGAAAATAAATTCAAACACATGGAGATGCATATCATATTCTTGGATAGGAAGACAACATACACATTTCAGTTCTCTAAATTGAATGCAATCCCAATAAAAATATAAGGATTAAAAAAAAAAAAAACTAGATCGCTGATTCCAAAGTTTCTTTGAGGAAAAAAAAAAAAAAAAGCAAGACTAGCCAGGAAAACTGAAAAAACAATGAGGAAAGACTGGCCTTATGAAATATTTAAACAAGAGAGCTCCAATAATTAAAACAGTCTGGAACTGGCATATGACTAGACAGATCATTCAAGCAGAAGGAAAATGAACCCAGATATGGGAATTTAGTGGAGGAGAAGTGATGTTTCAGCTCAGTGGGGAAAATATGGTTTATTCATTAAAGGTAGTAGGACACTTGGGTAGCTATAGAGAACAAAGCTGGATTCATACCTCATAAACCAAAATGCATTCCAGTTTAAATATGAAAACTGAAATGTTTAAAGTACCCAAAGAGGTTGTCAGAGAATTTTTAAAGATTTTAGTGTGGTAAAGGATTTCCTGAATTTGATATAAAATTTGGAATAGAATTTACAATAAGAAATGATAATGTTTTCACTATAAATTTGTAACAATAAATTATTATTATTTTTGAGATGGAGTCTCACTCTATTGCCCAGGCTAGAGGGCAGCGGCATGATCTTGGCTCACTGCAACCTCTGCCTCCCAGGTTCAAGCAATTATTCCTACCTTAGCCTCCCAAGTAGCTGGGACTACAGGTGTGCACCACCACACCTGGCTAATTTTTGTATTTTTAGTAGAGATGGCGTTTCACAGTGTTGGCCAGTCTGGTCTTGAATTCCTGACCTCAAGTGATCTGCCCACCTCGACCTGCCAAAGTGCTGGGATTATAGGTGTGAGGCACCATGCCCAACATATAACAATAAATTATATCACTATATAAAATAAATTCCTCACAGCAAAAAACCACCATAAGCATAGTCTAAAGAAAAATGACAAATTTGGAAAAAATATTTTCAAATCATATCATGCATTGCTTAATTTATAAAGAACACCTAGAAATGAAAAAGTCCAATGATCCAAAAAGAAAAAGGTACAAAATTGTAAACAGTTTTCACAGAAAAGAATAAAATGATTCAAGCCGGAAAAAAAGTTCAACTTTATTACTAAGAGAAGTATAAGACAAAACTATACTGAGATACCAGTTTTTTAACCTATTAATCAAGAAAGACTTTTTAGTTTTATAAAACATTGTAATATTCTAGATATTATTGGTAAGAATGGAGGGAACAAGTATTTTTGCTGATAGAGGGGTAAACTGGAACAACCGCTAAGGATGACAGTGAATTCTGAATTTATTTACCCAATGTACTCTTCAAGTTGCAGAGGCTGAGAAATTATTAAACTGTTACCCAGAACTTTTTATGCAGATGGGGGGGCAGTCTGAATGCTAATTAAGTTTTCTCAACTATATGCTCTCTCCTCATGATTTGAAAGGCAAAAGTGAAGCAGAGGCCAAGTTTTGAAGTTCTTGAATGTTACGAGGTAGTGAAAAACGTTTCCATGCAGCAGTGATCAAGTGTCTATCGTTCAGCTTCCTGAATATGGATAGGCTGTGGTGGTGGCAGCAGCTTCTTAATCTGACATTCCAACCCCTAGATTGTGGTGTTACATCTTCTTTCTCCAGCTTCCCAGGAGTGAAAGGTTGTAGTGGCTGGCCTCTGGTTCCCAGCAGGGCTCCATGGTGACCAGAGGTTGTAGTTCCCCCAGTGAATCATGTTTGTGTCACTGTGGGATTCATTCCCATAGGCTCAACTTAGATTCCTAAACCCTGCTCCTTCAACCCTTCCAGTAACTTTATAAGCACCAAATTCCATTTAAAAAGTGCCTTCCTGTTTAAAATATCTATAATGGCTTCTGTTTCCTGCATTGAAAGCTGACTGATCTGGAGGGCAATTGGGCAACAGCAATCAAAATTGTCTTTTCTTTTGACCTAGCAGTTTCACTTCTTGGAATATATCCTGTAAATATGCTTATGTATGAAGGAAATGAGTTTGTACAACGTTTTTCAATGCAGTATTGTTTGTAAATTGACACCAGTAGGGGAATAGTAAAATCAATTACTATGCATGCATATAATAAAATTTTAGGTAGCTATAAAAAAGAGAATGAGAAAGCTTTGCATATTTAAAAGAAACCATCAACAGGAATATTAAGTTTTTAAAAAAAGCCAGGGCAGAACAGTCTGTATACTGTATATTTTAAAATTGAACAAGTATAGTAGACAATTGAAGTATAGTAAAGATAAAATTAATTGCACAGGCCAGGCACAGTGGTTCACACCTGTAATCCCAGCATTTTGGGAGGCCAAGATGGGCGGATCATATGAGGTCAGGAGTTCAGGACCAGCCTGGCAAATACGGTGAAATCCCATCTCTACTAAAAATACAAAAATTAGCCGGGTGTGGTGGCAAGCAACTATAATCCTAACTACTTGGGAGGCTGAGGCAGGAGAATTGCTTGAACCCGGGAGGCGGAGGTTGCAGTGAGCCAAGATCATGCCCCTGTACTCCAGCCTGAGCAACAGAGTGAGACTCTATCTCAAAAAAAAAAAAAAAAAAATTAATTGCACATGAAGTATACAAGTTCGATCTGTGAAACCACCATCACAGTGAAGATAATTAACACATCCATCATTCCACAAAATTTCCTTACACTTTCTTGTAATCCCTTCTCCCTCCCATTCCTGCTTTCTTTAAACTATAGTTTAGTTTGAATTTTCTATAATTTTATATAAATAAAATCATATAACATGTATACTTTTGAGTCTGGCTTCTTTCATTCTGCAC